CAAAGCTCCTCCTGGCAGGGCCTGTTTGGGGTCTCTGTGCCAGTGCTTTCCCTGCCAGGCTGGGCTGGGGCTTCCACCTACTGCTCTGGGACTGCTGCTGCCCTGGCCCTGGGGGAGGAGGGTGTGCCGCTGAGTCACTGCCTGGGCATCTGGGCCTGGAACCTCGGGTGAGTCACTTAGGGCTGAGGTAGAGGGGCTGGGGGAGGGGAAGAAGCTACTCGACAGCTGGAGCAGGGAGGGGAGCTGGGGCCACAGGAAGGGCGGTGCCCTGATGCCCAGACGGGCCGGGATAGACAAAGGGCCAAGGAGGAAGGGGCCCTGGGAGGGGGCAGCCCTCCCTTGGGCTGGGCTCTGAATGGCCACAGTGTTTGCCTTTCTCCGGGTCTGGGGAGGACATGTGTGTGGGGGGCAGTGAGAGAGGGCTGTGGCTGAGGGCTGTGCTTCAGGCCTGGATTCTGGCTTGGGAAGCTGTCCAGCTGGTGTTTTCAGCCTTGGGTAGGGATGTACCCCTACCCACCCACCCAGCCCTCAAGCTGGAGAAGAGGAGGCCAAAGTTTTCCTGTTCAGCCTTTAACTACTCGGGACTTCCTTATGCTCCCCACAGACTGTGGCCCAGCCCAACTGCGGCTGTGTGTAGAGCAACCCCATTTCTCACTGCTTCCCCATCCTTCCAGACACCTTCCTACACAGAGGGACCTTCCCAGGTATTTCTAAGCACACTTAGTTACCTCATTACCTCATTAAGAGGTATTCTGGTGCTGGCCATTAAAAGTCACTCCACTTCATCCATGCCCTGAAGTCAGTCCTGTCCTTCTCCTCCTGATGTCCCCCAGCTGCCTCCTCTGGCCCCCAGCTTCCTAAGGGTGGCCCCAGGTTGCTTCTCTCTCACACACACGGGCGCATGTATGTACACGAGCACTGGACCATGAAGTCTCAGCGTGTGCTCACAGCCTCTCACACAGGAGTGGGCTGTGACTCACAGGCATGTCATGAGAATGAGGCCTGGCACCAGTCTCCAGGCCCCAGAGCAGGGGTTGCCTCCCCTCACCCCGGTCCAGGATGCCCAGTCCCCACGACACCTCCCACTTCCCACTGTGGCCTGGGTGGGCTCAGGGGCTGCCCTTGACCTGGCCTAGAGCCCTCCCCCAGCTGGTGGTGGAGCTGGCACTCTCTGGGAGGGAGGGGGCTGGGAGGGAATGAGTGGGAATGGCAAGAGGCCAGGGTTTGGTGGGATCAGGTTGAGGCAGGTTTGGTTTCCTTAAAATGCCAAGTTGGGGGCCAGTGGGGCCCACATATAAATCCTCACCCTGGGAGCCTGGCTGCCTTGCTCTCCTTCCTGGGTCTGTCTCTGCCACCTGGTCTGGTGAGTACCTCTGTCCTGCTGAGGGCAGGGTGAGCAGTGTACCCATCACCTGGCACCTCTGCAGCCACAGATCCATGATGTGCAGTTCTCTGGAGCAGGCGCTGGCTGTGCTGGTCACTACCTTCCACAAGTACTCCTGCCAAGAGGGCGACAAGTTCAAGCTGAGTAAGGGGGAAATGAAGGAACTTCTGCACAAGGAGCTGCCCAGCTTTGTGGGGGTGAGTGGCACAGGCCTGTGGGGGAGGTCCTGGGGAGTGCTTAATTAATGGCTGTTTCCTGCAGCATTCCAGAGAACCATGTGCTGTGAGGGCCTTCCGAGTCCATCTGTTTAATCCTGTCATTGGAGACTTGAGAAACCAGAGCCCAGAAGGGAAAAGTGATTGTCCCAAGATCACACAGCACTGGCACGTTCTCTCTCTCTCTTTTCTTTTCTTTTTTGGTGATGAGTGTATTTCCTGTCACTTTCAGGAGAAAGTGGATGAGGAGGGGCTGAAGAAGCTGATGGGCAGCCTGGATGAGAACAGTGACCAGCAGGTGGACTTCCAGGAGTATGCTGTTTTCCTGGCACTCATCACTGTCATGTGCAATGACTTCTTCCAGGGCTGCCCAGACCGACCCTGAAGCAGAACTCTTGACTTCCTGCCATGGATCTCTTGGGCCCAGGACTGTTGATGCCTTTGAGTTTTGTATTCAATAAACTTTTTTTGTCTGTTGATAATATTTTAATTGCTCAGTGATGTTCCATAACCCGGCTGGCTCAGCTGGAGTGCTGGGAGATGAGGGCCTCCTGGATCCTGCTCCCTTCTGGGCTCTGACTCTCCTGGAAATCTCTCCAAGGCCAGAGCTATGCTTTAGGTCTCAATTTTGGAATTTCAAACACCAGCAAAAAATTGGAAATCGAGATAGGTTGCTGACTTTTATTTTGTCAAATAAAGATATTAAAAAAGGCAAATACCATCCACCATCACTATCATTTCATAAAAA